GTTTCTGGGTCTGTTTACCCCAAAGCTCTCATTCTTGTTCATTCCATTGGGATGTTCTAGTTAAGTTGATTTTGCCTTGGTGAACCCAAAGTGGCCTCAGTGCACCTATCCTGCAGGTTGTGGAGCCCAAGGCTTACCAGTTATTGTACTTGGGGAGCTTTCGGATGAGGCCCTGCTGCTCCAGCAGGGTCAGTGTGGCAGTATTCTCAGCCTCAGTTCCATCACAGATGTGGATGCCCTCTGGTTGGCACAGGCGGGCACTGTGCTCTACAAAATCTCGAATGCCAGTGGGAAGCTGGCCCAGATCTCCACTAAGCACTCGCAGGGTCTGGATGCTACGGCATGATGGCCAGCCCAAGGGGCTCAGCCCATGCCAGTTAAGCCTATAGGAGAAACAGAGGCAATGAGCTAGTTGCTGTCATCGAGAGTGGACAAGGCAGGTGGTGGAGAGACAGAAAGCTTGGGCTGCAGCCTGCTAAAACATGTCTGCATGCAGGGACCATGAAGAGCAGGTTGCAGTTGGTGTGTGGGATGTGTTCAGGACACATGTATCTTGTAGCCTTTATGAGGCTTGAGGAGGGTGTCTCCTGCTCAGCGAGGGACAGATATGGCCAAATGAGCAAAAAAGGCACATGCCTGGCTGTGTGGAAGTATACATGTAGGCATGCTGATGTTACTGCCTGTGTAGCCCATGCCCATGTTTAACTGTTTAATCAACGTTTAGAAATAAGTAGGGAGATGGCTGGGCACGGTGGCTCATGCCTGTAATCCCAGCACTTTGGGAGGCTGAGGCAGGTGGATCATGAGGTCAGGAGATCAAGACCATACTGGGCAACATGGTGAAACCCCATCTACTAAAAATATAAAAATTAGCCGGATGTGGTGGCGTGTGCCTCTAGTCCCAGCTACTCAGGAGGCTGAGGCAGGAGAATCGCTTGAACCCGGGAGGTGGAGGTTGCAGTGAGCCGAGATCGGGACACTGCACTCCAACCTGGGCGACAGAGCAAGACTCTGTCTCAAAAAAAAAAAAAAAAAAAAAAAAAAAAGAAATGAGTAGGGGCCTTTGGCCCAAGTGTCAAGACAAGAAGTTGGGCCCAGGTGACAATTTCATATGTCTGGTATTTGAAGCCTCATCCATTTTATTTCCATTTTCAAGTATAGTTTTTTATAAATTAAAATGGCAGCTGTGTTTATTCTTTCCTTCTGGTGTGTATGCTGTAAGACTATGAAAGCCCCAAGCAAAGGTCACAGTCTTTCCAGTGCCAGGTTTCTAGATGAGGGCTCTTGCACAGAGAATAGGTGACTGGATGCTGGGCTTCCAGGCCCTGATCTGCTGCTGCCCACTTGGACCAACAATGGTTGCATAAAATGTTGCCCTCGGGTAAGTATTTCTGAACTCTGCGGAAGGTTGACCACTGGGGAATGAGTGTCACTGGCTGGGGTTCATGGGCTTAATTCTCAGGAGGTCAGCGTCCTGTTGTCTGTCCTCTCATGGCCCTGGGAGACAGAGAAGCAACGTCTGCTCTGATTGGCCTGGACTCAAGGTGGAGTAAACCCGAGAGAGCAAAGACCATGAAGGGGATGTTACTCTCCTCCTCTATCAAGGCCTCGCCCATCAGAAACTGCCCCCACACCCAGGACCACGTGACCCCGTGCTTCCCCTGGCTCTTCTTCCTAGAGGCCACATGCCTAGAGAGCTTTGGTGTTGGTGGGAGGGTGGAACAGCAGCTTGCTGGCAGCTCAGACTCAGAGGGTGTTAGCCTGGGGAAGGAAGAAAGCTCAGAGCATGGATACGGGAGCTTGAGTCTGTCTGGGGTAGAAGCTGGGGTGGTTTCCGCTAAAGCAGGATAGATGATCAGTGTGGCCCCAGGGGCAGGGGAGGAGGGCTACTGGGACCTGGGTCTGTTCCTGCCTCAGAGGGAAGTTCTCCGTGAGCATCAGTTTTCAAGCACACAGTCTTGAGGACAGCCTCTCTCTCCCTGGAGCCTGGCTCACGTTATCTCTTGTGAAGCCCCCACACCCTCTTGCAGCCCTCTAAGTGGGACGTTTCCTTCAGAGACCACCCACAAGGGCTGCCCAAGTGGAACGGGCTGTGCGACAGATGTGGGTCACTTCCGACTCTGGGACAAAAGCTGAGAAGAGAGGCCTCAGAGAATAAATAGGAGACTAAGAGGACAGGCAGACAAACAGGACGAGCCTGGGGGCTCCAGGCCTGGACGGAGGAAGAAGCCAGCTATGTAAGAAACGAAGGCAACTTGGCGCCCTCCTCCTCTCCTCTCTCTCCATTTCCCCCAACCCCAGGCCAATAAGATATGCAAATGATCTCCTTACCTTATTGGTTGGAGGCCTCAGGACCACAGATGACCTCAGAGAGCTGGCCCTTTAAGAATGCCCTTTGGGCTCTGTGCCCACAGCCCCCTGGAGCTGAGCAGAGGCACCAGGCCCTGCTCCATGGAGCCTTCAGTCTCCTGGGAAGCTGTGCCTGTCTGGCTCTGGCACTGACCACATCCTCTCGGCCATTTCTGAAGTGAGTATATCCAGGGCCTACCTGGGTGTCAGCATGTGCTCCAGACCTCTCCTCCTCTTTGCAGGTGCACTCCTCCCAGCCCAGCTCCAGAATGGCCCTGCCCCCCAGCCCCCTGGCCATGGAATATGTCAATGACTTTGACTTGATGAAGTTTGAGGTAAAGCGGGAACCCTCTGAGGGCCGACCTGGCCCCCCTACAGCCTCACTGGGCTCCACACCTTACAGCTCAGTGCCTCCTTCACCCACCTTCAGTGAACCAGGCATGGTGGGGGCAACCGAGGGCACCCGGCCAGGCCTGGAGGAGCTGTACTGGCTGGCTACCCTGCAGCAGCAGCTGGGGGCTGGGGAGGCATTGGGGCTGAGTCCTGAAGAGGCCATGGAGCTGCTGCAGGGTCAGGGCCCAGTCCCTGTTGATGGGCCCCATGGCTACTACCCAGGGAGCCCAGAGGAGACAGGAGCCCAGCACGTCCAGGTGAGTGGTCAGCAAGCTGGCCTGAGGGGAGGGCTGACCCGGTTTCTGCATTCTCCCTCCGCAGCTGGCAGAGCGGTTTTCCGACGCGGCGCTGGTCTCGATGTCTGTGCGGGAGCTAAACCGGCAGCTGCGGGGCTGCGGGCGCGACGAGGCGCTGCGGCTGAAGCAGAGGCGCCGCACGCTGAAGAACCGCGGCTACGCGCAGGCCTGTCGCTCCAAGCGGCTGCAGCAGCGGCGCGGGCTGGAGGCCGAGCGCGCCCGCCTGGCCGCCCAGCTGGACGCGCTGCGGGCCGAGGTGGCCCGCCTGGCCCGGGAGCGCGATCTCTACAAGGCTCGCTGTGACCGGCTAACCTCGAGCGGCCCCGGGTCCGGGGACCCCTCCCACCTCTTCCTCTGAGCCGTTCAGAGCACCTTGTGGTGTAGTGGGGGCTGGGTGGGGTGGCTCCGCCCAGGAGGCGGCTGCACGGTTCTCTGCATCGTTACCAGAGCGCCTTCTGGTCCTAGCCACGCCCTGTATGACCGCGCAAATATCCCCAAAGCTTTTGGGTCCTCAAGTCATGCCCGAATTTAGATGCTGGTCATTTTCTGGAGAGGGGTCCCCTCCCCTTACGAACACAGAAACCCAGCCCACATGACTAGCACGCTGAGCTCTGCAGGGACCAGTGCCAGGCACTGGGGGGTGGAAGTGTGGTGACACAGTGAATGGGAGGTGGAGGAGGGTTGCAGCTCCCACCTCAGTTTAGTTTTTAATTCAGGGTTTTCAACCTGTAACACATTAAAGCTGTAATTAGCAATGAGGCTGTATTTTCATTCTGAAGCTTGTAACCTCCCCATTTTAGCACTACAGAATTTTCAAGATTTCAATATCCAACAACTAGATAGATTAGGACCTCTATCCGAGATGCTTTTTCCCTGCCCAACCCTGTGGCCTTCAGGGCTCAGAGCAGCAAAGGCCTGAAGAGTGAGCTCTGGGGGTTGTTGGTGTGGGTTGGGAGAGAGCTGTGTGCAGAAGTCTGGAAACCTGGGTCCTAGTCCCAGCTCTTCCATGGGATCCCCCTGTCACCCTGAGCAAATCAGTTGCTTCCTGGACTTGTGTTACTTCATCTAATTCTCATGTGGATTGGACGACTTCTGCTCCCTTTCCAGTTCTGGCATCTCCCCAGTATGGAAGTCCCGGTGGTCTCCCCAAGAAGTCCCCAAGACAATCTCGCCAAAGGCACCTCCTATCCTGCTGCAGTTTCCCAGCTGCAGCCTAGGCAGGGGATGCACAGCCCAGGCGAGGAAGCCTGGCTTCTCTGTGAGCACATACGTGGGTCCTCGGCAGCTCCCTCCAGGCTGTCTGGGCCTCCAGACCTGCACAGGGTGCTCCTGCCACCTCCCACCTCTCTGAGGGCTGAGGTGAGACTTCTCCTGGGATGACAATTTGCTGAGAGAGTGCAGCTTTTGTGAATTAAACTTGAAGTCCAGGCAGAATTCTAATGCAATAAGCTAAATGTTCTTGCAATTTAAGAAGTGTTCATTCTTTATCCCTGCTTCAGGCTACTGTTTGTGTGTCTGTGTGTGGGAGAGGGAGAGAGAGGGAGAGAGAGAGAGAGCAAGAAAAAGGGAAGTCCCCACCTGGAGCTGGGTGGCACATCTGTTATGGAGAGCCAATGGAAATGGGGTGGAGGGGCAGGCATTGGAACAGATGGATCCTCCCCCTCTCACCACCACCACCACCAAACTCAGAAGCCTCAGTGGCCCAGCTCGGCCTGTCAGTGGCTATCCAGGTCTCACAGTTTCCATGGTAACCCAGTCCTCCAGTTCAGCAGGCTAAGGGGAGGGCAGATGGGGCCTCTGGGCAGAGCACAGGCGTTGTGCTGGGAGCAGCCGCCTCACGAGTTACTGTCATCTGTCCTCTACCGGACATAATAAATGGGAGAAGCTTTCGGGCATGGGGGAAGAGGCTCCCATATGTCCCTCTTCCTTTCTACCCCCTCTCTCCACCCCCTCCCCAGCTGTCTCTTCTCTTCCCATCACAGTTCTTGCTCCCTCTTTCCCCTCCTCTATCCCAGCTCATCCCTCCTCCGCTTAGGAGCCTGCAATGGGAGTCCTCTCCTCCATCGCTCTCAGAATTTCTCTCGTCTCCTCTCCCTTCCCCACCATTGGCCACTGGCCATCCTCTCTGGCTCTGGATTCTCTCTCTGAGGGGCTCACAGAACCTTTAGCTTCTCTTTCTTCATCCCCTTCCACACTCATTGTTGAAGGGAGAGGATGGGGCAGGGAGGGTCCTTCCGGGAGCCCAGCTCTTTTTCTCTCACTCTAAATTTCACCTGTGTCTATCCTTGCCTGCCCTGGAGCTGTAATTCAGACCCACTACTTTTCTTGTTCACTTTTCTCACCTGCATGGCACACAAAGACAGACAGAACCATCCATAGACACCTGAGCACACAACTAGGCCACATATACAGTACCATACCTGGGTCTCAAAATGATACTCCTGGGTTACCTGAGTATACTTAAAAAAACAAAGTTGCACACTGTGGTGATTAAGAGTAGTGCTTTAGGTGGGGCGCAGTGGTTCCTGCCTGTAATCCCAACACTTTGGGAGGCCAAGGAGGAAGTTTGAGACCAGCCTGGGCAACATAGCGAGAACCCTGTCACTACAAAAAAATAAAATAAAATAAATTCAGATGTAATGGCATGCACCTGGAGTCCCACCTACCCAGGAGGCTAAGGTGGAAGGATAACTTGAGCCCAGGAGTTCGGGGATGCAGTGAGCCATAATCGTGCCACTGCATTCCAGCCTGGGTGGCAGAGTGAGACCCTGTTTCAAGTTGCAGTTCTACCAGTTTTTTGACCATGGGTGGGTTAAAATCAAGCCTCACTTGATTGTCAGAAAAATGGTGAAAATAATGGTAACCACCTACTGAGAATAAATGCATTTAAATAAGCACTTAGCATAAAGTTGACACATGCTACGTAATGATATTTGCTGTTGTTGCTGATGTGATTGTTAAGTG